CAGCCCATTTCCTGCTCCTGGACTTCTCCGAGTCATACCCGGGGTCGCAGCTGCCTTTCAAGGGCCTGGAGTCTCCTGACACCACCGGAAGGCCCAGGATGCTGTCGGGGGCAGGACAGAACCCGGGGAGGCCGGCTGTGGGCCTCGCTGGCTGCGGAGAACCCCCCAAGCCATCGGGAGCTGAGGGTGGGTGGAGGGGAAGCCACGTCACACCACATAGGCCCACAGGGCTCCAAGAATTCAGAGGAGGAGGAGGAGGCGGTAGGGGCTGGGGTCCCGGGACCCCGGGTGGGCACAGCCTACTGTGCCACCTGCATCCTCCCTAAGCCTGCACAGTGCCCAGGAGGAAGGAAGGGGCAGGCTGCATCCCCATTCCGGGGGAGCTTGGGAGGGGAATGTGGCCACCCAGGGTCTCAGAGGTGGGGGGCTTACCAACCGTCCCACAGGCCAAGCAGAGCCTGTATTTGTCATCGGTGCCCCAGGTTTCTCTAAAGCAGGCAGACAGCATCCCCACGGCCTGCGCCCCATGGCCCAAGGCAGAAGTTTGGAGAAGGGGGCAAAGCCACGTTGGGGCTGCACAGAAGAGGAGGGTAGGACCCCCGAGGCGTAGGGCGCCCACCAAGAAAGGCAAGGAGGCCTCAGCAGCCCCTCCCCACGTGGGTGAGGCTGCGGGGCTCACCAGGCGGCCTGTGGATGAAAGGAGCCCAGAGGCCAGTGTGGCTGCACTGTGACCCAGGGACCCCCGCGGGCCCTCAGAAGTCCCCAGGGGACCAGCAGCAAGGCCAGGCCCAGGCCCTCTCCCCTGCATTCCCTGGGGTGGGGTGGGCTGGGGCCCACACCCCCTCCCCCCTCCCCCCTCCCCGGGGACTGCCCGCCTCACGGCGCCCCTCCCCCCGCGTCCGCCCCGCCCCCCGCAGAGGGAGGCACGCGGCGGTGGCCGCCCGGTCCGCGCCCCCTCCCCGCGCGGGCGGCGGTGACATCACGGCCACGGCGGCGGGAGGGGCGGCGGCGCCCCGCGCACATCACTTCCTCGGCGCCTCCCCGGGGGAGGACGGGCGAACGAGGCGCGGACGGACAGGCGGACAGCAGGGCGGACAGCAGGGAGGACAGCAGGGCGGGCAGGGGGCGGACGGCCACGGCGCGGGGGGCGCTCCCGGCTCCCGCTCCCGCGTCCCCGACCCATGGCGGGCCCGGCCCCGCCCGCGGCCGACGAGCTCCCGGGCCCGGCCGCCAGGCGCCTCTACTCCAGGTAGGACGGGCCGGGGCCGGGGCCGGGGCCGGGCTGGGCCATGACGCCAAGTTCCTCTGCACAGGATGGAGGCGTCCTGCCTAGAGCTGGCGCTGGAGGGCGAGCGTCTGTGCAAGGCGGGCGACTTCAAGACAGGCGTGGCCTTCTTTGAGGCTGCTGTGCAGGTGGGCACCGAGGACCTGAAGACACTGAGTGCCATCTACAGCCAGCTGGGCAACGCCTACTTCTACCTGAAGGAGCACGGCCGGGCGCTGGAATACCACAAGCATGACCTCCTGCTGGCGCGGTGAGTGGGGACGGTCCTGCTGGCGGGTGAGTAGCCTGACCCCTCACTCCTCCCTGCCATCCAGGACCATCGGTGACCGCATGGGGGAGGCCAAGGCCAGTGGAAACCTGGGAAACACACTCAAGGTCCTGGGGCGCTTCGACGAGGCTGCCGTCTGCTGCCAGCGGCATCTGAGCATCGCCCAAGAGCAGGGAGACAAGGTGGGGGCTTGGTCCGGGGCTGGGTGTCTCCCGGCATGCCCCCAACCCTCCGTACTGCCCACAGGTTGGGGAGGCGAGGGCCCTCTACAACATCGGGAACGTGTACCACGCCAAAGGCAAGCAACTGTCCTGGAACGCCGCAAACGCCACGCAGGACCCCGGGCACCTGCCGCCCGATGTCCGAGAGACCCTGTGCAAGGCCTCCGAGTTCTACGAGTGAGTGGGGCAGGGCCAGCCCAGGGACCGGGAGGGACACGGCTCAGAGGCACTCGGCCCCCAGGAGGAACCTGTCCCTGGTGAAGGAGCTGGGCGACCGTGCGGCGCAGGGCAGGGCCTACGGCAACCTGGGCAACACCCACTATTTGTTGGGGAACTTCACAGAGGCCACGACCTTCCACAAGGAGGTGAGCCGGGCAGGGTGACAGGGTGGAGGGGCATGACCACCTGGCCTCCGGTGTGTCTCCGCAGCGCCTGGCCATTGCTAAGGAGTTTGGAGACAAGGCAGCCGAGAGGAGGGCCTACAGCAACCTGGGGAACGCCCACGTCTTCCTGGGGCGCTTTGACGTGGCCGCCGAGTACTACAAGTAGGTGGTCCCCACAATCTCCCAGGGAGACACTCCTGGGGGCTGACCCTGCCACTCTGCACAGGAAGACGCTGCAACTGTCTCGGCAGCTCAGGGACCAGGCAGTGGAGGCGCAGGCCTGCTACAGTCTGGGCAACACCTACACGCTGCTGCAGGACTACGAGCGCGCGGCCGAGTACCACCTGCGGCACCTGCTCATTGCCCAGGAGCTGGCCGACAGGTGCGTGGGCGCGGACGCGGCGGGCAGACCCGGCGGGTATGAATCTGGTCTCCCTCTCTGGCAGAGTGGGCGAGGGCCGGGCGTGCTGGAGCCTGGGAAATGCCTACGTGTCCATGGGGCGCCCAGCGCAGGCCCTGACCTTCGCCAAGAAGCACCTGCAGATCTCCCAGGAGGTGAGCCAGGCCTGCCCCCAGAAGTCCCGGGCACCTGCCCGCTCCGCCACCCCACTCGCCGCAGATCGGGGACCGCCATGGGGAGCTCACGGCCCGCATGAACGTGGCGCAGCTGCAGCTGGTGCTCGGCCGCCTGACCAGCCCGGCAGCCTCAGAGAAGCCTGACCTGGCCGGCTATGAGGCCCAGGGTGAGTTCCAGGGTTGTGGGGGGGTCTTGCTCGTGCTGGGCTGACCGGGTCCCTCTGTCTTCAGGGGCCAGACCCAAGAGGACGCAGAGGCTGAGCGCGGAGACCTGGGACCTGCTGAGACTCCCCCTGGAGCGGGTGAGCCAGGGACACGGGACCGATGTCAGCACCCCAGGCCACGCACAGCCTTACCCCTCCCCAGGAGCAGAATGGAGACAGCCACCATTCAGGGGACTGGCGGGGGCCCAGCAGGGACTCGCTACCCCTCCCCGTGAGGAGCAGGAAGTACCAGGAAGGCCCGGACGCTGAGAGGAGGCCCCGGGAGGGCAGCCACTCCCCGCTGGACAGCGCCGACGTCCGGGTGCACGTGCCACGCACGGTAGGCGTCTTTGACGGCAGATCCAGGCCGAGCTTTGGCTGCGGTGACCCCACTCCCTCCCCAGAGCATCCCGAGGGCCCCGTCTTCGGACGAGGAGTGCTTCTTTGACCTGTTGACCAAGTTCCAGAGCAGCCGCATGGACGACCAGCGTTGTCCCCTGGACGATGGCCAGGCCGGGGCTGCCGAGGCCACGGCCGCCCCCACCCTGGAGGACAGGATCGGTGAGTGCCCCCCTCAGCCGGGCCCTCCCTTGGGTCCCAGGTCTCACCCTCTGGCCCCCCGCAGCCCAGCCCTCGATGACGGCCTCGCCCCAGACCGAGGAATTCTTCGACCTCATCGCCAGCTCCCAGAGCCGCCGGCTGGACGACCAGCGGGCCAGCGTGGGCAGCCTGCCGGGGCTGCGAATCACCCACAGCAATGCAGGGCACCTCCGAGGCCACGGCGAGCCCCAGGAGCCGGGGGACGACTTCTTCAACATGCTCATCAAGTACCAGGTGGGCTGCGGCCCTGGGCGGGCGTGGCTCGCGTGAGGCCGCCAACTGCACTGTGTCCACCCAGTCCTCCAGGATCGATGACCAGCGCTGCCCGCCACCTGACGTACTGCCCCGGGGCCCTACCATGCCGGACGAGGACTTCTTCAGCCTCATTCAGAGGGTGCAGGCTAAGCGCATGGACGAGCAGCGGGTGGACCTCGCCGGGGGCCCGGAGCAGGGGGCAGGCGGCCCGCCCGAGCCCCAGCAGCAGTGCCAGCCTGGTGCGAGCTAAGGCCCTGTGCCCACCGCCAGGCCCACCCTGCCCCCACTCCTGGACGCCGGTCTCACAGTCACAGCCACGTCCTCCCGAGGCCATTGCCGAGGACAGGCACTGGGCATGCAGCCCCACGGCCTCCCCGACCCAGGGCGACAGGCTCAGGCCAAGCTGCCCGTGGTGGGAGGGCGTGCTTCCATCCCGGGCTGGCCCCCATGGCCCTCAGCTTCCTCCCTTCTGCCCCTGCCGCAGGCCGGACGGGGCCTTCGGCATGTCGGCCCCGACCTGGTGCTGTCAGACTCCCGCATCCTCTCCCCCAAGCCCTTCCCGTTCTGCCCTGCCCTGCCAAATGTGAAACCCTGCTGTCTCCCCCACCCTCCCCAAAGGTGTCTCTGAGCCGCCTCTTGGGGCCACCAAGGACAGGGCCATGTTCTGTCCCCCCAGAGCTGGTCTTGGGATGGCCGTGTGACAGGCATGCTCCACCCCTCCAGCTTCGTCCTGGGGCAGGGCTCCCTCCAAGCCTGTCTCCCCACTCCCCGGCCAGAGGTCAGCAACCACAGAAGGCCCCCCAGACCACGCATGGCAGACCAGGCTGCAGTGGCAGCCCTGAGGTGCCCCCCGCCGAGTCCCAGGGCCCTGCAGGGGCCTCGACAGGAGCCGGGCCTATCTCTAAAGCAGAGGGAATGGCTGGGCATGAACTTCGACATTCCAAAACCCCAAGCCAGGAAAAAGGGCAGGGCCTGGTCCTAGGGATGCTTACTGGCAGCAAGAGCAGTGCCCAGTCAGGGTGGGAGGTAGCACCAGGCTCTGTGACCCTCACCCAAGTGGGGGGGTGGTCAGTGGAAGCTGGGGAGGCTTCACTCAGCTCAACCCTGCAGACCCCCCATATGAGAACCCCCCTCCTCCCACCAGCTGGGGGAGATGACATCACTGCTCTCTCCATGGGGAGGGGGCTCACAGGGCACCAAGTTCGGGATCCTAGGACTGGCAGGACCTGCTGGAGCCTGAGATGGGCCCCAGGGGCCTGAGGTTGCCTCCTCCTGTCCAGACCCAGCCTTGGCACCTCCCAAGACTGCCAAGGGCCCTACCATGGCCCCACAGCCCCCAGGGCTGGCAGTTCCATCTAGGAGGGTGCCTCTAGGCCCCACTCTCAGGCTAGGATGGAGAGGCAGATCTGGGCCTGGTGAGGTGACCTGCTTCTGGAGGGGCAGGGCCGCACCCGAGAGCAGGGACAGGTGCCCGAACACAGGGTCTCCAGGACGTAGCGCCCCCCCGCATACTTGAATGTATGTGCGTATTTATTGCTCACGTCTGTGCCATGTTGTCAATGGGTCCTTTCCAACCCAAGAGGTACATTTGTTTTTCTGTTTTTCCTGAAAAATAAAGTCGGCCAAGTGAGTGTGGTCCGTATGGGCTTAGTCCCGGGTGGGG